TCCAAAGTACTGGGATTACAAGCGTGAGCCACCGCGCCCCGCCTGAAAGTCTTTATGTTGTAGTTGTTTTGTATCTATTCCTCATCTTCCTGGGGACAGGGATACCATTTTACACATCTTCCCACAATCAATCACAGTGTTTAACAATTACTGTATGTACTCTATGAATAAGATACCTGAAGATTGATTCTCTTTATCGTTAATGTGTGGACTGTATCAGGCAAAGTAAAACCCCTATCATCAAAAGCCTAAAGTTATTAAAGGGAGTGGAAGAAGGCTATCGGGACATATTTTTCTCGAAGGTGTGACATCACAAATAAAAGAAAATTAACGTATAGTGAAATCATCACTGTAGTTAGAGTCAAAATGCCTTGCCTGTGTTCCAAACTTTGGGCCAGTCAACCTACAGGGTGCACGGTTTCCTCATTAGTTTCTTCAGAGAGTAAATGAGACATTGCATAAGCTAGCACCTAGCATACAGCAGGCAAATACTGCTGGATTTCTTTCTTCCACTAAATGAGAAGAAAATAATGACTCCCACATTTACACGTTTTAGAATATTTTATTTTGCGTCAGCGAATAGAGAAAACAAAGGAGGGATGAGAGAACAGGAAAGGAAAGGGGCAAAAAGACAAAGTGTTAAGCGGATTGACCCAACGCTTTCATCGATATCCTCCTCAATTTCCTTGATCTTGGGTCTCGCTCTACACGCAGGCCTCCAACCACACCGGTCTGTCCGGATCTCCCTCCCCGTCAGTGGCGGCTGTCCCCACCACGCGCGGTCTGATCCGCCACCCCGCCCCCACAGCCCACTTTTCCCAGGCCCTTGGCCATCCCGCGCCCGGTAGGAATTCACCTGCACGTAAACAGCCAGGGCAACCGTCCTCCCTCCTTGGAGCCCGCCTCCCGCGGCCCCGGGCTCCCTCCCCCGCCCCCTGCGCCACCCCGGTGCCCCGCCCCGGGCGGGGAGAGTCGGGGCGAGGGGAGGGCCTGCCAGGTGAGGCGCGGTCACCCTGGGCCTCTCACTTCCGCCCAGGTGAGGCAGGGCCGACACCGAGCCCGCCCGACCCGGGCTCCCACCTGCTCCTCCAGCGCACCAGGTAAAGCGTGAGGTCCCGGCTGTGCAGTGCGCTCATCTTTTATATTGTTAAATTTTTTCTTTAGGTGTCTTTAAGAGTGATTGAAGAGAATAATTCAAAATGCCTGAAAATCCTGCTACAGGTATACTGGATATATTGTTCTATAATTAAATTACTATTACTCTACTTATTCATCTTGACCCAAGATAAACTGCAGGTGCTGCAGGTACTTGATCGCCTGAAAATGAAATTGCAGGAGAAGGGTGACACGTCGCAGAATGAGAAGTTATCTATGTTTTATGAGACACTAAAGAGTCCTCTCTTCAACCAGATACTCACACTTCAGCAGTCCATCAAGCAACTGAAGGGTCAAGTAAGTTACCCATCAGAGTTTTACATTAATATTTCTGTTGATTCTTTTTTTTTCTCTCCAACAGCTCAACCATATACCCTCAGATTGTTCAGCCAACTTTGATTTTTCTAGGAAAGGTTTGTTAGTGTTCACAGATGGTTCCATCACTAATGGAAATGTCCACAGGCCCTCTAATAACTCGACTGTATCTGGGTTATTTCCGTGGACCCCGAAGTTGGGAAATGAAGACTTTAACTCAGTCATTCAACAGATGGCTCAGGTAAAGTTGTATCTTCTCATGGAAATATTTAGATTGACTTTTTTTTTTAACGCTCCTTCATTAGGGCCGGCAAATTGAATATATAGATATAGAACGGCCTTCAACTGGAGGCCTTGGATTCAGTGTGGTGGCCCTCAGAAGTCAAAATCTCGGAAAAGTTGATATCTTCGTGAAGGATGTCCAGCCAGGGAGTGTAGCAGACAGGTGAGGAAGCTGTTTATTTTCATTTTGCTAATACTTAAAAAATTTCTTTTCTTACATGATTAAGGGATCAAAGATTAAAGGAAAATGATCAAATATTGGCCATTAATCACACGCCATTGGATCAGAACATTTCCCATCAGCAAGCAATTGCATTATTACAACAAACCACTGGATCTTTGAGACTGATTGTGGCCAGGGAACCAGTCCACACAAAAAGCAGTACTTCTAGCAGCCTAAATGATACAACTCTGCCTGAAACAGTGAGTTGCAAATTTGAAAAAATACTTAATTTTACTGCGACTCTTATTTGCCATTAATTTGTAGGTTTGTTGGGGCCATGTTGAAGAGGTTGAGCTCATTAATGATGGCTCTGGACTAGGTTTTGGAATAGTTGGAGGAAAAACAAGTGGCGTGGTTGTGAGGACTATAGTTCCTGGAGGATTAGCAGATCGAGTAAGTCAACCTTCCTTGTTATCATTTTGGTTTTTCTCAAAATAATTTTGTCTTTTTCTTGAAGGATGGAAGACTCCAGACAGGGGACCACATCTTGAAGATTGGTGGCACAAACGTGCAGGGAATGACCAGTGAGCAAGTTGCACAAGTTCTAAGGAACTGTGGGAATTCAGTCAGGATGCTCGTTGCTAGAGATCCAGCTGGTGACATTTCAGTCACCCCCCCTGCCCCTGCAGCCTTACCTGTTGCCCTGCCTACTGTAGCCAGCAAGGGCCCTGGTTCTGTGAGTATACATATCATTCTTTCATCTTAAACCATATATAATTAAATTTGTTTTTTCCTTTTAGGACAGTTCTCTTTTTGAAACTTATAATGTTGAGCTTGTGAGAAAAGATGGGCAGAGTCTTGGAATTAGAATTGTTGGCTATGTTGGAACATCTCATACAGGTAAATGAATCATTTCTATTTTATATTTGGAACTTCCTTTTTCCGTATGTCTGTGCACCTTAAGGGGAAGCTTCAGGGATTTATGTGAAAAGTATAATACCTGGCAGTGCTGCGTACCACAATGGCCACATTCAAGTGAATGACAAAATAGTTGCTGTAAGTAACTCGCCTCTGTTTTAGGTTTGATTACCTCTGCTTAATGTTTCTCTTGATGTTTTAGGTCGATGGCGTGAACATTCAGGGTTTTGCCAACCATGATGTTGTTGAAGTATTACGAAATGCAGGGCAGGTGGTACACCTAACCCTAGTTCGAAGGAAGACATCCTCATCTACTTCTCCACTTGAACCACCTTCAGACAGAGGTGATTAATTTGCCACCCCTCTATCCCTCAAGAAATTTTAAAAAATTATTTTTTTTTGTTTTAGGAACTGTTGTAGAACCACTGAAACCACCAGCTCTCTTTCTAACTGGAGCAGTGGAAACTGAAACTAATGTGGATGGTGAAGATGAGGAAATTAAAGAAAGAATTGATACTTTAAAAAATGACAACATACAAGCCTTAGAAAAATTGGGTAGGCACAAAGCATTCACTTTGCGATAACAGTCTCGCTCTCTCTCTTTTTTTTTAATATCCAGAAAAAGTCCCAGACTCTCCAGAAAATGAGCTGAAATCCAGATGGGAAAACCTGTTGGGTCCTGATTATGAAGTAATGGTATGTTAAAATGCTCTAATAAAAAACATTCAACAAATACTGGAAATTTTTTTTGTAAATTTAGGTTGCTACTTTGGACACACAGATTGCAGATGATGCTGAGTTACAGAAATATTCAAAGGTAAGCATTTTTTATAACAAAGTTAACAGTTTATGTTTGATCATTGCTTTGTGTTTTGCTACAGCTGCTGCCTATTCACACTCTGAGGCTTGGTGTGGAAGTGGATTCCTTTGATGGGCACCATTATATTTCTTCAATTGTTTCTGGTGGTCCTGTTGATACATTGGGTCTCCTACAGCCAGAAGATGAGCTGCTTGAGGTAAAATTTATGGGGAAAGAAAGACACAGGCACTCAGTTCTGACTTATCCCCTTGTCTTCCTAGGTCAATGGCATGCAGCTTTATGGAAAATCTCGCCGAGAAGCAGTCTCCTTTCTTAAAGAAGTGCCACCCCCTTTTACTTTGGTTTGCTGTCGGAGGTTGTTTGATGATGAAGCTTCTGTAGATGAACCAAGGCGCACTGAAACCTCTCTTCCTGAGACAGAGGTACTAAATGAATATAGTGCATTTCCCATAGGTTTTGAAGCATTTATCTTCTTTGGTATTTCAGGTTGACCACAATATGGATGTCAATACTGAAGAAGATGATGATGGGGAATTAGCACTGTGGTCCCCTGAAGTCAAGATTGTTGAACTAGTAAAAGATTGTAAAGGTTTGGGATTCAGCATTTTGGATTACCAGGTATAAGAACCTGTGTAGAGGTGTTTTCTTTGGGACTCATCCTTCTTCTTTGCTCGATTCACAGGACCCTTTAGATCCTACAAGATCAGTGATTGTGATCCGCTCCCTGGTAGCAGATGGTGTAGCAGAAAGAAGTGGGGGACTATTACCTGGAGACCGCCTGGTCTCAGTCAATGAATACTGTTTGGACAACACCTCACTTGCTGAAGCTGTGGAAATATTGAAAGCTGTGCCACCAGGCCTAGTACACCTTGGCATCTGTAAGCCTTTGGTGGTAAGTGTTGTATTTTGTTAATATAGGAAGTGTATTTATAAATAAAAGTGGTTTATATTTTCAGGAAGATAATGAAGAAGAAAGTTGTTATATTTTACATTCAAGCAGTAATGAAGACAAGACTGAATTTTCAGGAACAATTCATGATATAAATTCATCTTTAATACTCGAAGCACCCAAGGTATTTAATAAATTTATTTCCCATTTGAATGAACTTCACATTTTTTTGCATCTTTTATTTATAGGGATTTAGAGATGAACCATATTTTAAAGAAGAACTTGTGGATGAACCATTTCTAGATCTGGGAAAGTCTTTCCATTCCCAACAAAAAGAGATAGAGCAAAGCAAGGAGGCCTGGGAGATGCATGAATTTCTGACTCCTAGATTGCAGGAAATGGATGAAGAAAGAGAAATTCTTGTTGATGAAGAATATGAGTTATATCAAGATCCCTCACCATCCATGGAGTTGTATCCCTTGTCGCACATTCAAGAGGCCACTCCTGTGCCCTCTGTGAATGAACTTCACTTTGGTACACAGTGGTTGCATGATAATGAACCATCCGAGTCTCAAGAGGCAAGAACCGGGAGGACTGTCTATTCCCAGGAGGCACAGCCGTATGGCTATTGCCCTGAAAATGTGGTAAGAGATTAGAATAGATATTCCACACCTCCACTAATGCATTTCTATTTTTCTTCCTCTCAAGATGAAAGAAAATTTTGTCATGGAGTCCCTACCATCTGTACCATCAACTGAAGGAAACAGTCAACAAGGCAGATTTGACGACCTGGAAAATCTTAATTCATTAGCAAAAACTAGTCTGGATTTAGGTTTGTGACTTTTGTTTCTCATAAACACAAATTGTGTTCACTGTCATCTGGATTTGCTCTTCAGGCATGATCCCGAATGATGTCCAAGGTCCTAGCTTGCTCATTGACCTTCCTGTTGTGGCTCAAAGGAGGGAGCAAGAAGATTTGCCTTTATATCAACACCAAGCGACACGAGTTATTTCCAAGGCCTCAGCATACACAGGAATGTTGTCTTCTAGATATGCCACTGATACATGGTATGATATCATTTCTCTTTGTTTTCACATTATTGTGTGTATTTTTTTCTTTCTCCCTCTGTAGTGAGTTACCTGAGAGAGAAGAAGGCGAAGGAGAAGAAACTCCAAATTTTAGCCACTGGGGTCCACCGAGAATGTATGTGGATGACATTATTGTGGCTTTCTCAAATGAGTGAGTTTTGTTTTTTTCCTTTATATAGTGTTGAGATTTTTAGAGAACCCAATGTGTCTCTTGGGATCAGTATTGTTGGTGGACAAACTGTTATAAAACGTCTAAAGAATGGAGAGGAGCTTAAAGGTATATTCATCAAACAAGTTTTAGAAGACAGTCCAGCAGGGAAGACGAACGCACTTAAAACTGGAGATAAAATACTTGAGGTAAATGATGTTAAAGTACTGTTTTTATTGGATCTAATTGAAATAACTTGCTTCTGTGTTTCAGGTGTCTGGAGTAGATTTGCAGAATGCCTCACACAGCGAAGCAGTTGAGGCCATTAAGAATGCAGGAAACCCTGTGGTGTTCATTGTTCAGAGTTTGTCATCCACTCCACGAGTAAGTTTTAGTTCATATTTTCAAAAAGTTTATCTTCCCCCCACCCCTTTTTTTGTCACCATAGGTCATTCCTAACGTACATAACAAGGCCAACAAAATCACCGGTAACCAGAACCAGGACACCCAAGAAAAGAAAGAAAAGGTAACTTGAACCTCTCAAGGATTTAAAAAATGTTTAACCCTTCTCTCAAATTTTGCATCTTCAGAGGCAAGGAACTGCTCCACCGCCAATGAAACTTCCTCCTCCTTATAAAGCTCTGACTGATGACAGTGATGAAAATGAAGAAGAAGATGCCTTTACCGACCGTGAGTGCCTTTTCACTATTTAGGGTAGATGCTCTATTTAATTTTAAAAAAATTCTTTTAATAGAAAAAATCAGACAAAGATATGCAGATCTGCCTGGAGAACTGCACATTATTGAACTTGAAAAAGATAAGAATGGACTTGGACTCAGCCTTGCTGGTAATAAAGACCGATCACGCATGAGCATATTTGTGGTGGGAATTAACCCGGAAGGACCTGCTGCCGCAGATGGACGAATGCGTATTGGAGATGAACTCTTAGAGGTGAGAAGCATGTGTTTTTAACTTATCTTTTGTAATTTAGTACATTGTGGTTTTTCCCAAACAGATAAACAATCAGATTCTGTATGGAAGAAGTCACCAAAATGCATCTGCCATTATTAAGACTGCCCCATCAAAGGTCAAGCTGGTTTTCATCAGGTAAGATTGCTAGATCTGGTTTTGCAAAATCAGTACTGATTCTGCCTATTTTAACACTTCACAGAAACGAGGATGCAGTCAATCAGATGGCCGTTACTCCCTTTCCAGTGCCATCAAGTTCTCCATCTTCTATTGAGGTAAGGTTGTTTCTAATTAGCTCTTAGTATATATCTTTGCCATTTTCTTTTTAACGTTCCATAGGATCAGAGCGGCACCGAACCTATTAGTAGTGAGGAAGATGGCAGCGTCGAAGTTGGTATTAAACAATTGCCTGAAAGTGAAAGCTTCAAACTGGTGAGAATCTTGAGTATTTTTCATCCTGTATTGCTGCTAATTGGTTGTGTCTTTTACATTTCAGGAAGACATGTCCCAGGTGATTGGTCAGGGCATGGTGGCAGATCAGCAGAAGGCACTGGAATACCCACCTGACAATGTACATAACTTGTACTTTAGGTTTTGCTCTTCTGATATTCATCTAATTTTCCTTTCTTTTGTAGGCTGTCAGCCAGATGAAACAGCAAAAATATCCAACAAAAGTCTCCTTCAGTTCACAAGAGATACCATTAGCACCAGCTTCATCATACCATTCAACAGATGCAGACTTCACAGGCTATGGTATGATTCTTTCTCTCAGCAGATCTGGCTCATGCCAGTCATGCTGTGTTCAATTCTTTTCCAGGTGGTTTCCAGGCTCCTCTGTCAGTGGACCCCGCAACGTGTCCCATTGTCCCTGGACAGGAAATGATTATAGAAATATCCAAGGGACGTTCAGGGCTTGGTCTCAGCATTGTGGGAGGAAAAGACACACCCTTGGTAAGTTTCTAGAAATAAAATGTATCCACTGTTTATTAAAAAAAGAATTGTATTTGGTTCACAGTTCTGGAGGCTGGGAAGTCCAAGAGCATGGAGCCAGCATCTGGTGAGGGCCTTCATGCTGCATCATCCTGTGACAGAAGTTGAAGGGCAAGTGAGCACATGAGGCAGAGAGGGAGGGGGGCTGTTGAAAATGAGTAAGATTTTATTTTTTATAGAATGCTATAGTTATCCATGAAGTCTATGAAGAAGGGGCAGCAGCCAGAGATGGAAGACTTTGGGCTGGTGACCAGATATTAGAGGTATATGGTTTTGAATTTTATTTTATATCAGTAGCAGCCCAGCTCAGGATGCCCATTGTTCCAGGTTAATGGGGTTGACCTGAGGAACTCCAGCCACGAAGAAGCCATCACAGCCCTGAGGCAGACCCCCCAGAAGGTGCGGCTGGTGGTGTATAGAGATGAGGCACACTACCGGGATGAGGAGAACTTGGAGATTTTCCCTGTGGATCTGCAGAAGAAAGCTGGCCGGGGCCTGGGCCTGAGCATCGTTGGGAAACGGTAAAGACGTGCTGTGGGAGTTGGGATCTGCCGCCAATACTGCACTGCTGTATGGTATTAACAGAAATGGAAGCGGAGTGTTTATTTCTGACATCGTGAAAGGCGGAGCCGCAGACCTGGATGGGAGATTGATTCAGGGAGATCAGATCTTATCTGTGAATGGGGAGGACATGAGAAATGCCTCACAGGAGACAGTGGCCACCATCCTCAAGGTGAGTTGCTAGGCTGCTTTTTACCCAGCTGGTTTCATTTCTGTTCTTTTCTTGCCTTTCCAAGTGTGCACAGGGACTTGTGCAGCTAGAGATTGGAAGACTCCGAGCTGGTTCCTGGACCTCCGCAAGGACGACATCACAGAACAGTCAGGTTGTCGATGGCTTCTCATCAGACTGACTCACGCACACAGGTGACCCCTGGGTCTTTCTTTCAGGGTAGTCAGCAGAGTGCACACAGCAGCTGTCATCCCTCCTTCGCTCCTGTCATCACTGGCCTGCAAAACCTGGTTGGCACAAAAAGAGTTTCAGATCCTTCCCAGAAAAATTCAGGTATTACACGGACACACCCAGAGCAAAACTATATTAAAAAGTTAATTGTGTTGCTTCTTTATAGGCACAGATATGGAACCAAGGACTGTTGAGATAAACAGGGTAAGTCAGTCATTTTGCTGTATGTATTTTTCTATAAAAGCATTATGTTTTCTTCCTTTTTTAGGAGCTCAGTGATGCCCTTGGAATCAGTATTGCTGGAGGAAGAGGAAGTCCCTTAGGAGATATCCCCGTATTTATTGCCATGATTCAGGCTAGCGGAGTGGCCGCACGGACACAGAAGCTTAAAGTAAACGAGAGAACTGGTTGAAAGACTAACAAATAGTGATTTTCTGTCATTTTTGTACTTCCAGGTTGGAGATCGGATTGTCAGCATTAACGGGCAACCTTTGGATGGGCTGTCTCACGCGGATGTGGTTAATCTGCTGAAGAACGCCTACGGGCGCATTATCCTGCAGGTATTGCGATCAACGGAGCACGCAGCTGTGCAAATGAAATACCTTTTTTTCACTTTTTCCCCAGGTTGTAGCAGATACCAATATAAGCGCCATAGCAGCTCAGCTTGAAAACATGTCTACAGGCTACCACCTTGGTTCGCCCACTGCTGAACACCATCCAGAAGACACAGAGTGAGTATTTCAGATGCAGAGGGCCTATTATGCTCGAATTAAACAGCATGCATTGTGTTTTCAGAACACCTCCACCTAAGATTATTACTTTGGAGAAAGGCTCTGAAGGCTTGGGGTTTAGTATTGTAGGGGGTTATGGAAGTCCCCATGGAGACCTGCCAATTTATGTCAAGACTGTATTTGCAAAGGTATATCTTCTTTTTTAATGTACTTTTTTAAACTGGATTAAACTGAAATGTTTCTTGTTTGTAGGGAGCAGCTGCAGATGACGGCCGATTAAAACGAGGGGATCAGATTTTAGCTGTTAATGGCGAGACCCTGGAAGGTGTTACTCATGAGCAAGCAGTCGCCATTCTAAAACACCAGAGAGGGACTGTAACCTTAACTGTGCTGTCATGAGCCTCGGGCCTGATCACAAGATAGATGTTGTTGTTTAGAATATCCACAGGCAGATGAAGTTCTGAGTGGGTATGAAAAGCACCCTCAACTAAAATGCACCTTCATTCTTATTTCTTGCCCTCTCTGCTCAGGAGAAATGGCTGAGGTTTCATGTGAATTTCCCAAATCAACAATCATCTCCTAATGTTTCCCAGTTCCTGTCACCTGTTGGCGAGGTTGATTTCTAAAACTTAAATGAGTCTACCTGTTTTGCATTTAATTTCAGTGTTCCGATTTCTTTTTTTTTTTTTTTTTTTTTTTTTGAGACGGAGTCTCACTCTGTCACCCAGGCTGGAGTGCAATGGCGCAATCTTGGCTCACTGCAACCTCGGCCTCCCAGGTTGGAGCGATTCTCCTGCCTCAGCCTCCCGAGTAGCTGGGATTACAGGCATGCATCACCACACTGGGTTTATTTTTGTTTTTTTAGTAGAGATGGAGCTTCCCCATGTGGGCCAGGCTGGTCTTGAACTTCTGACCTCAGGTGATCTGCCTGCCTTGGCCTCCCAAAGTGCTGGGATTCCAGGCGTGAGCCACTGCGCCCAGCCCAGTATTCTGATTTTAACCAACTGGTTCTGATTATATTTACCAAAACTGGAGTTAACTTCTCTTTCCTTATACTCTTCTCTCCCTATCCCCTACTCACACCGAGGCTTAACAGCAACCTCAGATCTCATCCAATGGACAGAAACAAATGTTAAGCAACTTGTCATCTCACTCATGATTTACTTATGCTAATTGTCTCTTCAAGTAAGCAAGAAAACATTAGCAGTGTAATTAATTTACCAGTGATCCCCAAGATGAAATACCAGATTCTCCTATGGGAAATTACTGTGCTGTCTTCTGTATGACTTATGGTCAAATAAGTCTCAAATTCATTTCTCTGGATAGATCTTTATATGCTAGTCATTGGTGATTTTGATGAGTCAATTTACAGACTGTAATCTTCTAAAAATTCTGAAAGACTAATTGTTTTCTGTGCCATATAAATGCATACCACTGAGCAAATGAACCTTATTCTCAGCAGGAACAACTAGCATACATGTTCTGAATTCTAACAGTGCTAAATTACATTCAAGTCCAGGAAGATCACCTGGAATTAATGGCATTTCAGTTGGCAGGCATCATTCCCACCCCTCGGTCTTAGGAAAAGGAGGTAGAAGCCCCAGAACCACACGGCAGAGATCAGCAAGTTTTGTCTCAAGTCAGACAAGGTCTAGGTGGCCTTGGCCTTATGCAAAGTGGGTGACATATTTGATTATATTTCCCTTTACCTCCATAGTAGTCAGGCCAGCAGCATGGACTGCAAGAACCTAAGGGAGCAACATACTTAGCTGCAAAGTGAGCAAATGAATTGAGCCTAGGAATATGTGATGAAAATGCATGGCTGATGTTTCCTGATCTCCAAGGAGACTCCCATTTGCTGAAGTTTTGCATGCTAAGAAATCAACTACAGCAGAAAATACAAGAATACCTTTAAGTTGATTATTGGCAATCTTATTCATATATTAGCAAGAAAAAGGGAGAGATGCTTACTGGTGGATGCTATAGAGTCCTCTGTTTTTAAAAGTACCATGGCCGGGTGCAGTGGCTCACGCCTGTAATCCCAGCACTTTGGGAGGCCAGGGCAGGCGAATCATGAGGTCAGGAGTTCGAGACCAGCCTGGCCAATATGGTGAAACCCTGTCTCTACTAAAAATACAAAAATTAGCTGGGTGCAGTGGCAGGCGCCTGTAATCCCAGCTACTCCGGAGGTTGAAGCAGGAAAATTGCTTGAACCTGGGAGGTGGAGGTTGCAGTGAGCCAAGTTCGTGCCACTCCACTCCAGCCTGGGTGACAGAGCAAGACTCTGTCTCGAAAAAGAAAAAAAACCATGAAGGATGAGTACTAGAGTCAGTAATAGAAGTAGTTCAGCATTATTTAACTACAACACAATGCTGCAAATATTTCACAGTAATTATCAAAATTTAATGGGCTCTAATTTAAAATGTTATTTAATAAGTATAGATTTTAATTGAGAATTATCTTTGAGTAGATGTAATCACAAAGTGCATTAACTCTTGTTGGAATATTTTATGGCTATTCCAAAGTATAGAGTGCCTAAATTTTGTGTTGAAAATGTCTTTCATGACGGTATTAAGTTTTCTGAAATTACACATGGCTTTTAAAATTTCTAATGTATCCAAGATGTGCAATGTTGTTAGGATCTCATTCTTCAGTGCATGAAAAGCTACTACCCTCAGAACATTTTGTGTTAATTGTACCTGCAAGAACACCTCAGGCAAGCCAAGAAGAAATGAAACCCAAATAAAACTTGAAAATGCACCTTAAAAATATATATACATATAATAGTTTTGAAATGGGATTCTGCTTTATTTTGATGGAATGGCCATTAAATACACATTTTGAGATAATACATTGTTGTGGTGTTTCTTTATACATTATCCTTTTAGGTCGTGCTAGTAAAAGTATATTGATGAAGGAATTATGATGCTTTATACTTCTTACTGCACTAAATTGATAGAACTAGTACTTGTCATAATCGGTTCTGTCTCCGCTCACATGACTAATACGTAATTGCCTTTCCAAAAAGATATTTTTGCCTCAGAACTTACTGACAAGCTGAGAGGCTATGAAGATGGAAATTTGTGAAAGAAGTAGTGCTCTTATATTTGGCCTCATCATTTGGGCCATTTCAGTATAGTAATGATATCACTAATCGGAATTAGCATGAGAGGGAAGTAAGCCAGGAAGAATAAAACTGCTGAATGTTTGTATGTGTAAGATATTTCCAAAGATTCTAAATAAATGTAGTTGCCTACAGAGCAAATGGAGTTTTATTATATATGAAAAAGTG